TTGTTCTGCCAACAGGCAAGAAGAAGGAGGGGAAGAATGTTCTCCTACATTGCCACCTTTTTCAGCTCAACAATTTGCAGTTATCTTAGAGAAGGTTATTTTGGTTTCCTCCAATCATTACCTAAGGGCTTTGAAATACTTAATCATTCACATGCAGTCTCTAAAATGTAGATCATTCTATTAACATCACAAACAGCTCCACATTCTCAAGTGAGCAATCTTGTATACAAGAAAATCTACTAGAATATTGAACTTGTGATATTATAAGAAACATGTATATTTCATTTTTGTTTATCACAGAGCTTCTGAAACCCTAAAACTTCCTGGTTGATAGAAATGATTTGGTTACAATGTTTGGGTTTTGTCCTCAGCTTCTCAACCATGTTCTAGAGTAATAAAGGTGTAAGAAAAATCTTATGTTATCTATTTGTTTTTTGTTCCAAGTTTCTGAAATAGCTCCAGGGCAATAAAAGATGAAAGAAAAAAATTAACAATAGTTACCTAACTGAACATTAAAAAAAAAATTTTAAGATGAAAAGAGAGTCTTTTATGATTCATAACAAGTTTAACCAAGCCTGGTGTCTATGCTCGTGAGGTAACTCTTGATGTTCCCCAAGACTGCTTCAGGATGGGGGCTGGTTGCCAGAGGAACCAACCATGTGACTAGAGGATGGAAACTTTCAGCCCCACTCCTCCGGGGAAGAAAAAGGCCTGGAGATTGAGTTCAGTCACTAATGGCTAATGATGTAACCAACCATGCCTTCATAATAGAGCCTCCATAAAAACCTCTCAACAATGGTTTTAAACTGAACAGGGATTTTTAAAGTGACAAGATAGTTACAGCTATAGCGAATGATGAAATAGACATTGAGTAACAGGATAAAAGCTCAGAAAACTTCCCCAATGGTTAATTTGAGATGCATTTGATCATAAAAGGACAAGAGAGAAGAAGTGGTTATAAGATGTCAACATTTGTTTCCAGTTCCCGTCAGAGACAAAGAAACACAAACCCAAGGATTGAATCACTTGGTGGTCCAGTAAAAGAATGCATTCTCCTCAGCTATCTGGAGGTAAAGTAGTTTAAACACTTCTTTGGTTCTCAGTTCTAATTCTTTTTCCCTTTCTTTCTTACAGAAGTTCAAGATTGTCTTTGATAAAAGAATATTTACCAGGTGTCTGAAAATACCAAGCTGGAGAATTAGTCTATGGTGATTAAAAACTCTCAAAGCATGTCTTACCAACTGGAGAATTTTTCCTATGTCAACCAAAGGGGTAAGTCTGCTACATTTTTCCTGGTAACAAATCTTTTATTTTGCAATCCTCTTTCCTTCTCAAGGTGTCCAAGACACACAGAGCCACGGAATCTCACAGGTGTCTGAGAATTCCTCCTCCTGGGACTCTCAGAGGATCCAGAACTGCAGCCCGTCCTCACTTTGCTGTCCCTGTCCCTGTCCACGTATCTGGTCACGGTGCTGAGGAACCTGCTCAGCATCCTGGCGGTGTGAACCCAGCATTGTCTTTGACACACTAAGCATGGGCTGAAGAGTTCTTACTCTCATAGGAGGTTTGTCTGTCCTGTGTAACTTTCTCAGTTTTACTCTGCTGATTTCTTCACTTGCTCCATACAGACCTCCCAGTGCCAAGTGTATAAGTGTGTCTGGAATTGGTGGGTTCTTGGTCTCACTGACTTCAAGAATGAAGCTGCAGACCCTCCTGGTGAGTGCTACAGTTCTTAAAGGTGGCATGTCCAATGCGAAGGTGCATTCATGTCATCCTGCAGGCGGAATTCTCCACGAGTTTTGAGCAGCCTCGGTTTTCCCACCACCTCCAAATCATGGAAGACACAGGGTAAGAGCAAAGACAAGGTGGCTGTGGCCAATTGCGCAGGCTCCTTCTTCTTCCGCAAGTGTAGGCAGAGCCCCCGGAGCCATGGCCAGCCCTTCCCGCAGCTCCGAAGCCACTGGCAAGCCCCGAGGCAGGGATGGCCGGCCCAGGAGGGAGGAGGACGACGTCCCTCCCGAAGAGAAGAGGCTGCGGCTCTTGCTGGAGGGGGGAAGCGCACAGCCCCAGGACGGCGAGGACGGGGAGGACGCGCCGCGGCCGGGCAGGGTGGAGACCGGCACCCAGACAGGTGGCGACGGCAGAGGAGTAAGTGACGCGGGCGCGGGGGTCCGGGGGTGACTAAAACTCATGCCTTGGTGTGTTTTTGCAGTGATGTTTTGTTCTGGGGTGCATCACAAGAGACAAGGTTCCTGGCCGGGCATGGTGGCTCAAGCCAATAATCCCAGCACTTTGAGAGGCCGAAGGGGGACGATCGCTTGAGCCCAGGAGTTTAAGACCAGCCTGGGCAACATGGCGAAGCCTCATATCTACCAAAAAAAAAAAAAAAAAAAAAAAAAAAAAAAAA